CTGAGAAATAGTTTTTCTACAAAACATGGCCAACCATGCTCAAGACAAAATTACAACACATAATTTATCTTCGGCATTCTTCAAATTATTTACCTCATCTCCTGCCCCCAGCACCTAATCCCAGAATACAGGAATTTGATGATGTCTACACAGCCTATAAAAGTCCACAAATTTAAGTGCCTACTGTGTGAAAGCCATTTTGGGGACTACAAACATAAAGGATGTATAATGCCACCCACTAAGATGTTCACGCTTATGATTTAGTAGGAAAAACAGAAGGCTGCCTTACAGATATTAACAACCAAATTTACAGGCACACCTAAAACATCCCGAATTCTAAAATATATATGTATTTTCCAAATCCTACAGGGTAATATGACTATGAAAGTGCACTAGGAATGTCAATTTAACTAAATCCTCTGAGAGCATCCACATTTTGAAAGAGTTCTCTTTTAACCTAAACAAACAAACGAACAAACACTCCTCTCACTGAAGTTCATTCGGCATTGACGGGTCTCTGGTTCTTCAAGTTTTCATCTAAAACTCTCAGTCTTTGCTATCACAACCAACGCACCCTTCCTACACTCCAAAGTTGATGGAATGAAATGTCTTGGAATTGAGGGTTTAATTAATTCGGATCACTGGAGAGAAATAACAGAAATAACGGGGGAAAAAATGTGTCCATTTTAGGGCTTGGAATTGGAAACGTGGGGAAACGTCGCCACCTTCTGGTAAGTGATGGAAGTGAGCAGGAAAAAAGATCCAAGCTAAGAAGCGGCTTTTTTTTTTTTTTTTTTTTTTTTTTTTTTCTAAGCAGCAAGCCACGCACCTCCCGCGCTGGCGAAATCCGAGACCCGCCCCTTCCGGAAGTTTTGACACTTTGTGCGCCCCGGGCAATGCGATTGAGAGGGTAATCATCCGGTCCGTTATCTAAACCCGTCACTCCGGGAAACAGCGACCCGATCTTTCCGGATCCGCGCTCTCCCAGCATCCTTTGCCTTCCGGTATGTGGCCCCGTCTGGCTAGTCCCGCCTAGCGCGCCCATTTCGAGCCCAAGTTTCCAGCTCGGGTTTCCAGGCTCAGAATTTTCCAGGAGTAGGTTCTTGGGCAGTGGCTGTGGGAGCTGGAATGGCGCAGCTGGAAGGTTACTATTTCTCGGCCGCCTTGAGCTGTACCTTTTTAGTATCCTGCCTCCTCTTCTCCGCCTTCAGCCGGGCGTTGCGAGAGCCCTACATGGACGAGATCTTCCACCTGCCTCAGGCGCAGCGCTACTGTGAGGGCCATTTCTCCCTTTCCCAGGTGGGGTCCCCAACCTGTCCCCACCCCAGGAGTTGCTTTTACTTCATTTTCTTTCATTTTAAAGTGGGATCCCATGATTACTACATTACCTGGCTTGTACCTGGTGTCAATTGGAGTGATCAAACCTGCCATTTGGATCTTTGGATGGTCTGAACATGTTGTCTGCTCCATTGGGATGCTCAGATTTGTTAATCTTCTCTTCAGTGTTGGCAACTTCTATTTACTATATTTGCTTTTCTGCAAGGTACAACCCAGAAACAAGGTATGTTTCAAAATACTTAATTACAAGTTTATATAATTTTATCTGTGTTTCTTCTTCCTCCAAGGCTGCCTCAAGTATCCAGAGAGTCTTGTCAACATTAACACTAGCAGTATTTCCAACACTTTATTTTTTTAACTTCCTTTATTATACAGAAGCAGGATCTATGTTTTTTACTCTTTTTGCGTATTTGATGTGTCTTTATGGAAATCATAAAACTTCAGCCTTCCTTGGATTTTGTGGCTTCATGTTTCGGCAAACAAATATCATCTGGGCTGTCTTCTGTGCAGGAAATGTCATTGCACAAAAGTTAACGGAGGCTTGGAAAACTGAGCTACAAAAGAAGGAAGACAGACTTCCACCTATTAAAGGACCATTTGCAGAATTCAGAAAAATTCTTCAGTTTCTTTTGGCTTATTCCATGTCCTTTAAAAACTTGAGTATGCTTTTGCTTCTGACTTGGCCCTACATCCTTCTGGGATTTCTGTTTTGTGCTTTTGTAGTAGTTAATGGTGGAATTGTTATTGGCGATCGGAGTAGTCATGAAGCCTGTCTTCATTTTCCTCAACTATTCTACTTTTTTTCATTTACTCTCTTTTTTTCCTTTCCTCATCTCCTGTCTCCTAGCAAAATTAAGACTTTTCTTTCCTTAGTTTGGAAACGTAGAATTCTGTTTTTTGTGGTTACCTTAGTCTCTGTGTTTTTAGTTTGGAAATTCACTTATGCTCATAAATACTTGCTAGCAGACAATAGACATTATACTTTCTATGTGTGGAAAAGAGTTTTTCAAAGATATGAAACTGTAAAATATTTGTTAGTTCCAGCCTATATATTTGCTGGTTGGAGTATAGCTGACTCATTGAAATCAAAGTCAATTTTTTGGAATTTAATGTTTTTCATATGCTTGTTCACTGTTATAGTTCCTCAGAAACTGCTGGAATTTCGTTACTTCATTTTACCTTATGTCATTTATAGGCTTAACATACCTCTGCCTCCCACATCCAGACTCATTTGTGAACTGAGCTGCTATGCAGTTGTTAATTTCATAACTTTTTTCATCTTTCTGAACAAGACTTTTCAGTGGCCAAATAGTCAGGACATTCAAAGGTTTATGTGGTAATATCAGTGATATTTCGAACTGTGAAAATGGACTTAATAATTAGACCATTTCTACAAAGAACAACTGAATAGGTGGAAAACATGGAATTTCTTTTAGGTGCAGTGGTGGTCTTCAAATTACATTAGTTTTTTTTATATATATTTTAAACATATGTAAGAAATTAAGTGGCAAAGAACTGAGAAAGCTTAAGACCTGCTTCAAAAGCCTGAAAAATGGAAAAATAAAATTGTTTTCAGATATCTCATATCACTCTCATAATGTTGGCCCCTTAAAAAGCTTGGGAATGTTTTGTATGTACAAGTTTATTAAAACTGGGTATGCTTCATATTACTGGAATGAATTTATTCTCTTCAGAGAGAAATATTAGGTTAGTGCAAAAGTAATTGTGGTTTTTGCCATTGAAAGTAATGGCAAAACCACAATTACTTTTTTACCAACCTAATAACAATGTATTAGCAAATATTTACAAATGGTCAGGTGATATTCTTGATTGAAAAGTTGCTTAACATTTCAGTAATATAATTTTAATTCTAAGTCAAAATACAAATGCATAGATAGTAAATGATAAAGTAGAGACTCATATATGCCTGTCTAGACATCAAATTGTTGGTTATTGTTTACAATCTAGAAATGATGAAGCTCTTTCACTAATTCCTAATATGAAATGTATGATGGCCAAAGACAAATTGTATTGATTATAATCCTTTAAAAGGGGGATTTCCTTTCTGAAATACATATTGTATTAGCTTCCCAGGGCTTCCATAACAAATGACGACAAACTTGGGTGCTTACAACAATTTTCCTCACAGTCTGGAGGCCAGAAGTCTAAAATCAAAGTGTCAGCAGAGTTGGTTCCTTCTGGAGGCTCTAAGGAAGAATCCATAAACAGACATTCTATGTCTGTTTCCTAATATCTTGTGGCTGTGTGCAATTCTTGGAGTTCTTTGGCTTCTGGACAAATCTTGTCCAAGTATTGCAGACAGCAATCTTCACTCCAGTCTCTGCCTCTGTGTTCACACGGCCTTTCCCTCTGTCTTCTCTTCATTACCTTTTAAGGACAGTGTCTTTGAATGTAGGGCCCACCCTGATCTAGGGTGATTGTGTCTGGAGACCCTTAATTATGTTTACAAAGACCCATGTTCCAAGTAAGTTTGTATTCACATGATCTGAGTAGACATTGTCTCTTCGTGGGATACTTTTCAGTCCATGACAGTTACTAAAGGACATTTTAGGATAGTCTTCATATGATTGTTAGGAGACTACCTTTTTAGATTTTTTTTATTATATATCAAATTATAGTTGTATATACTTATGAGAAACAAAGTGGCATTATGATTTTTGAATATAATGTGGGATTAAATAAAGCTAATCTATCCATCACCTCAAATATTTGACATATTTTGTGATGAAAACATTTGA